TGGGATTACGGGCGTGAGCCACGGTGCCCAGCTTCACTATGCCATTTCATGCAAGGGGCTTGAGCATCTGCAGATTTTGGTATCTGAATGGGGATCCTGGAACCAATCACCCAGGTATAGTGAAGGACCATGGTATATAATTTTTATTTGTCAATCTTAAAAATAAAGCATAAAAAATTTACAACAACAAGATAAAAAATAAGAAGTGTTTTTATAGTGTGAGGATAAGTTTAGATTTATTTTTTCCTACGTGTAACCCTATGGTCCTGTGTTATTTGTTGAGAAAATATTCTATTCCACCTTAAACTACATGGCAGCCTTTGTCAACTATAAAGGGACTGTGTATCCACAGATGTATTTTAGACACAGTTTTCTGTCCAGTGGTTCTCTGTATCCCCTCTCATGAGGATGCTGCATTTTATATAAACTTATAGAACCCCTTAAAATTTGGTAACCTGAGTCCTCTGATTTGTTATTATAGGTTATTTAGTTTGCTTTTTTTTTTTCTTGAGACAGACTCTTCCTCTGTCACCCAAGCTGGAGTTCAGTGGCTTGAGCTCAGCTCACTGCAACCTCCGCCTCCCAGGTTCAAGCTATTCTGATGCCTCTGGTTTAGTACTAGAAACTCAAGCAGGAAAATTAGAATGGCTTCTTGTCACAATTACTCTGATAATGTTAATAATACCTGTTAGACATTTTGCACATTACATATGAAGAAGAGTTTGAATCTCAGATAAAAACAAAAATACATCAAAAATCTTTAATGTAAGCACAGAATTCAATCATCTCGTGTATGAGAGGTTGGATCTGAGACGTCTTTTGAGTCTGGTCGTAGTGAAGGACGCAAGGTGTCAATTCTAGTGAGAACAATTTCCAGGAAGCCATGTTCCGCTCTTGAGCGAGCACCCACTGGGCCTCATGCAAGGTAGAAAGAGCCTGCGTACGTCACCCTCCCATGATGTGGTCAACATGTAAACTGCATGGGCAGGGCGCCAAATAACATCCTGTGCGCTGCTGAGCTGAGCTGGGGCGCGGCCGCCTGTCTGCACAGACAGCACCATGTCGCTCATGGTCGTCAGCATGGCGTGTGTTGGTGAGTCCTGGAAGGGAATCGAGGGAGGGAGTGATGGATGGTCCATCATGATCTTTCTTTCCAGGGTTCTTCTTGCTGCAGGGGGCCTGGCCACATGAGGGTGAGTCCTTCTCCAAACCTTCGGTTGTCATCACACCTTCTAAACTCACAACCTCTCTTCTTAGGAGTCCACAGAAAACCTTCCCTCCTGGCCCACCCAGGTCCCCTGGTGAAATCAGAAGAGACAGTCATCCTGCAATGTTGGTCAGATGTCAGGTTTGAGCACTTCCTTCTGCACAGAGAGGGGAAGTATAAGGACACTTTGCACCTCATTGGAGAGCACCATGATGGGGTCTCCAAGGCCAACTTCTCCATCGGTCCCATGATGCAAGACCTTGCAGGGACCTACAGATGCTACGGTTCTGTTACTCACTCCCCCTATCAGTTGTCAGCTCCCAGTGACCCTCTGGACATCGTCATCACAGGTGAGAGTGTCCGGACATTCTCATTGTCATTGCTCCCCGAGGAAAATGCCTCTTCTCCTTCCAGGTCTATATGAGAAACCTTCTCTCTCAGCCCAGCCGGGCCCCACGGTTTTGGCAGGAGAGAGCGTGACCTTGTCCTGCAGCTCCCGGAGCTCCTATGACATGTACCATCTATCCAGGGAGGGGGAGGCCCATGAACGTAGGTTCTCTGCAGGGCCCAAGGTCAACGGAACATTCCAGGCCGACTTTCCTCTGGGCCCTGCCACCCACGGAGGAACCTACAGATGCTTCGGCTCTTTCCGTGACTCTCCCTATGAGTGGTCAAACTCGAGTGACCCACTGCTTGTTTCTGTCACAGGTGAGGAAACCCCATATCTGTCTCATGTCCTATTTCCTCACCTCTCTCCTGTCTCATGTTCTAGGAAACCCTTCAAATAGTTGGCCTTCACCCACTGAACCAAGCTCCAAAACCGGTGAGTACAGAACCCTCTTATATCCGCTTTTGTACCCCTGTCTTCCACCATCTCCGAACTCCAGATACTCCTACAGCGAAAGGGATCTGGGTCCAACACAGGGCTCAGTGAAATCTCTTCATCTCTCATTTTATGGAGCTGAGACTTCCTACAAGCTAGAAGAATGATTGCCAATCTGACATCCTTCTCAGGAAAAATGCAATGTTTGTTCTGCCTGCATTCCTAACTGGAGGATAAATTCCTGGAGACTTGAGAGAGGGAAGGGAAGGGAACATCTGATGAGGGCGAGGTGTTTTAGAGAAGTTCCACTTGCCAAGGAATGAGCTCCTATAGGTCATGAAGCAACCCTGGCTGACTCAGCAGAGAAAGAGCCTTGCTGTAACAGAGAACAGAGCTCATGCACGCACACTTCGACTCACTGACTCATTCAGCCACGGCCCCATGCTCAGGCTGTGCACTGTGGAAGCTTTTCCTATTGTTGCCATAACAAATTTCCACAAGATTCGTGGGTGAAAACAAAACGGTTTTTTAATTATCTTACAGTGCTGTAGCTCAAAGTATGAAGTGCATCTCACTGGGCTAAAATCAAGGTGACAGCAAGGCTGCCTTCCCTCTGAGGATTCCAGGCAAGAATCTGCTTCTCACTTTTCTCAGCTTCTAGAGGCTCCCACATTCCTTCGCTCCTGGTCCCCTTCCTCCTTCCTCAAAGCCCACAAAGACTGGTCACATCTCACATGGCATCACTCAGACCCTTCTTCCTTACCACACCTCTTTCTCTGAATGCTGCTCTCCCTTCTTCCTCATCTTTTGAAAACTTGGGGATTCTATTGGGTTCACCAAGATGAAAATCCATCATAATCTCCCGGAAATCATTCAGGATACCCTTGTTTTAAGTTCAGCTGATTAGCAACCATAATTCCATCTGCAATCTTCATTCCTCCTTTCCATGTAAAATAAGATATTCACAAGCTATGGAGGCTAGGACAGGGACATTTTGGGGTGGGACAGCATTCTCCTGCCTTCCACAAACAGTGAACAAGATGCATTTGGCCTCTGCTCTTTGGACACTGATATTGCAGATGGTTAAATGGGAGGGCAGAAAATGAA